AGTTTCCTGTTCTATATGGTGCTACATCTTTCCAGAAAATTTCCCTCAGAGCCCCTCGCCAAAACAAAGCATTATTTTGACCCTGCATGCTATTTCTTTAGCTGTAGGTGATAGATTAGAACTTCTGTCAGACATGTTAATGACAAACATACCAACAGACAATAACCAAAAGCAAATGTTTCCTTCAAGTGTGAAATGTGCAGGGGCTTCGTGGGCAAGGATGTATTGGCACACTGTCCTCTTGAACTGATAGTGTCCCAGCAATGTTGGAGGGTTGGCACCATTCCTGGTCCGACACTTGAGGACCTGAGAGACATCAGGTTTAGAATGAGCCAAAGAAATCCTACAAGATGGGGAGAATTGGTGTGCAGCAGCCTAAGTGTTATAGTTAAGTCTAAAGAAGTATGAAAGATCCCCTGTGTTCTCTAAATTGAGCAGAGGGGCCTGCCTACCAATATCACTTTTTAGGGGACTGAACCATTGCAGGTTAGACTTGGCTTCCAAAGAGTCTGCCTAAGCCAGGGGTGGCAGGGTAGGCCATCATAGCTGGATGGCCTCAAAAGCAGATGGGGGCAGACTTGCCCTCGTGATGCCAGGATTTGAGAGGCAGAGTTTCTAGAGGGAGACCAGTGCTGCCTCTCACAGTGGCAGTTTTTTCTCTTTGCAAGAGGAGGGGCTGTTCAATTCCATAGACCAGTGGGCAGATAGCCAGTTGAATACTCTGTGCATGGTTTGATCCTTTATTAGTTCGCTCTAATATTTTTCTGTAGATCCTTTTGTCCTGGACTCAAAATCTAATCCATGCATTGTATGATACCGTAGCTCTCCTAAGGTTTGTGTTTCCTTCAAAATGTTTTAGTTTTCTTCAACTAAATTTGATTTTTGCTGTTAGAAGTGACATATTTTTATGGTATACACTATGTTCCTTTTTTCTACTGCGAGTCAATTTTTTGAATTTTCGTGAGAAAGAATATATCTACAAATTGCACGAAAGTATCATAAAAACAGTACTCTAGACTTTTCTTTTCTTTTCTTTTTTTTTTTTTTTTTTTTTTTGAGATGGAGTCTCGCTCTATCGCCCAGGCTGGAGTGCAGTGGCGCGATCTTGGCTCACTGCCATCTCTGCCTCCTGGGTTCACGCCATTCTGCCTCAGCCTCCAGAGCAGCTGGGACCACAGGCGCCCGCCACCACACCTGGCTAATTTTGCTTTGTATTTTCAGTAGAGACGGGGTTTCACCATGTTAGCCAGGATGGTCTCGATCTCCTGACCTCGTGATCCGCCCACTTCGGCCTCCCAAAGTGCTGGGATTACAGGCATGAGCCACTGCGCCCGGCCTACTCTACACTTTTTTTAACCCTAAGAATTACCACTACAGTAATGTAGTGGAGTGGGAAGAGTGCCTGGAATCAGAAGACCCTGTTGAGGCTGAATTTAGCTGTATGACCTCATGCAAGCCATTTAAACTCTGTGCCTCAGCGTCCTCATTTTTAAAAGGAGGTTTGATCTCTATGTTTACTTCCAGCTCTGATTCTGGGATTCTAATCCACAGGACTTGGGTGTTAGGGTGGAACCTAGAACTGTGCTGTCCAGTGCAGTAGCCACTAGCCACATGTGGCTACTGAGCACTTGCAATGTGGCTAGTACAAAGTGAGATGTGCTATCAATGTAAGATACATACCAGATTTTGAAGACTAGTATTACCAAAAGAATGTAAAATATCACATTAATAATTTTATATTAATTACATGTTCAAATGATATTTTGGATATACTGAATTAAAACATTAAAATTAGTTCTACTTGTATCTTTTTACTTTTTTAATGTGGCTAGAAGAAAATAAAATTATACATGTGGCTCAGATTATATTTCTATTGGACAGCGCTGCTCTAGAACATTATATTAAGTGGTTATTATTGAAGTAGACCAAAGTTTATACCATAAGGATATTTTTCCTTAAATACCATGTTTGAAGAACAATTATTTATTGATCCTTGAATCTGTAAGATCAAATAACAAGTCTCTATCCATGTTACCAAATTTAAACTTTTGAAAATAATAAACTTTAAAATATCAGATGTGTTATTACAGGATGATACTTGGAATCAAGTGAAATGAGTTATATGGTCATCACTAAATTTAGAAATCTATTGTGAAACAAAGACAAACAGGAAAGTACAGAATAGAGACTTTTAGTAAATAAATGGAATTTAAAAGAAAGTGTTTATTTACAGTGTCACGACAGAAAAGGATGTCTTTGTTGTCATAGTCTTTGAGGGATCTCCGTAAAATCTGGGGCACAGGTACAAGAAATAGCCAATATTTAGTTCCCAGACCATGTTTAGTAGTGTCCAGTTTCAGATCATGCTGCCAAGAGGTATCTCCCCCTCAGGTGGGTCATCACTGAGCCCTGGAATTGGAGACTCATACTTGCCCAGCACAATGTTACGGGCAGACAGGCCGACATCTATGATTAGCTAGAAGCCATAAAGAAAAGCTGCTAAGTGGCCACTAGGTGCCACTTTTCTGTTTTTGTAATGCTTTCATTAGCAGATCTTTTTTTTCCAAGCTCCATGGGGCCTATGAGAGGCATTTATGATTTTTGTGCCTACAATAAGTCAGCCTGTCTGGTGTGAGTTGTTTTATGAGAAATGCTTTCCAAGGGAGGTCTAGGAAGATCCTGACACATAAGAACTTTGGCTTAGAGAGCTTTCCAGGTGTAGTGCCAATAAAAACTGACCTGGAAAGAAAACCTGCCCAGCACGGAACATGCTTTCTGAACTCACTTGAGAGTGTATGGTGTATGTCACTTCTCATATATTCTTGAGTTTAGATTTGTCTTTTATACAATTTTTAGCTCTTTTCCAGTTCACTTGTGCTCGTCTGTATATTGGTATTTTTAAATTTTTGTGGTAAATAATGAAAAGAGTGAAATTATATTTTATAATTACTCATTTGTAGTTTTTTTTTTTAATTTAATAAACTTCCTCCAAAAAGTGCTCCCTTAACTACTTTCTAATGTGGAAACATAGATTAAGGAAACCATCCAGTGCCCTCAAACCACTGGGCAGAGGGGTACATTGAACTCTGTTACTATATATATTTCTGGGTATGTTCCCCAGGGTATACTAACTGCTGTAACAACTCCAAAATCTCAGTGGTTTAACCAGTAAAGGTTTCCTTGTGCTCACGTCAGACTCCAACGTCATCAGCCTTATCTGTCCCTCTGACTCTCTCCTCCTCCCTTTCTGCCTCTTCCTCATTCCATCCCTCAGCTTTGCTTTCCTATGAGCTGGTTTTATCTTCCGGTGGACCCTCTCCGCATAATGACACTCAGAAGTTCCAAGCGTATATTGTTCTTATACCTGACAATTTCAGTGGAAAGAGAGCCTCTCTATTTCCTAGTAATTCACATGCACATATGCATTGACTGGGCCTCTGGATCAACTTGGTTTACCTGGACTTTCTGTTGTGTGGTTGCAGTATCTACACTAATTCTAGAGAGTCAACCATCATGAATTATAAGGTTCTATTGTCCCTTCTGCAGATAACCCTGTCCTCCCTCAGGCCCCAGGCTGTCTAGCTGTTGGCATCTGACATCTTTTCCCCTTCAAGGATGCCTTTAAAGTTTATTTTAATTTATTTAATCAGAATTAAAATGTTAGGAAGGGAAGGCAAAATAAGCAGTAGGTTCTTTCCAGGTCAACAGCCTGGAATATACAGATTAGCCAGGCTGTGATACATGCTCAACCTTGGGTTGAAGTTTGGCGAGGCAGCCCTGTTGGAATCTGGGGATCTCCCATGGGGATCTTCCAACACACTGGACTCTCCTCTTCCCCAGGTCTCCCACTGCCAGCACAAGAGGCTGTGAAGGTGAAGAGGATACAGATTTAAGAGATTTGTATTACAGAAGTAGGATGGCAAGAACTTGAGGACCAATTGCATATGGGAAATGTTGAAGCAAAAGCAGTGAACAATGACTCAAGTTTCTGGCCCCAGGGGTCTGGATTGCAGTGCTGTTCAAGAGGTAAGAGTTACATGAGGAGAGACAACTTTGGGTTCTGCTTTGCTTCCATCATCATCTTTACCAGGGTATGTTGGAGCTAGAGGCTGAGCATGACCAGGACCTGAGTAAACAGGATAAGCAAGAAACAGATGTTGATGAGGACCCTCAAGCGTCTACATCTCTGCAGTTTTCAAAGAAGAACCTCCTTGAACTGTAAGTCTTGACACATGCAAGACAGAGCATTTCTTTGAAAATGATCACCATAATATTTCCGCAGGTGTCTGAAGGGCATGTTCCTCAAGCTAAACTACTGGAACACAAAGATAGGTCTCCAGGTGAAAGAACTTGGAGCTGATTACATAGACGGAACGGAGAAAATTGACAATATTATTAAAAAAATAAATGTAACAGAAAACACAGTGAAGAGGTAATTGTAGGGTGTTGGGGTTGGTCATAAAACTGCAGGCCTTAGTATCTTGGTCTGTTTGCAGCTTATTAAAAGACATGCTGACCCTGAAGGGTCAAATTGAAAAGCTGGAGGACCGGGGCCTTGACCTTGATCAAGGGACAAGCACTGAGGTAAGCTAGAGACTTGGGAAAGACTGAGAGGTCATTTTACCCAGAATTGTGGATGTGTTTTTAGGTGAATACTTGTAATGAAGTTTATGAATTAAAGAAGAAAGTCATAGAAAGGCTGGAGGTAAGATTTCAGTTACACAATTCAAACAATGATTTTAAGGTACTTGATTACTCTTTTTTTTCAGGACCTTTGCAAGAATGTGGAACTGCTGAGTGCAAAGCTAAGGATGTATCAAATGGAGGCAGAGGACACTGACTCTCACAGTTCTGAGGAAATAGATACGGAAGAGATGGAGGCCCTGCTTCCTCAGGCCCCAGCATCCTTTTTAGTGCAGAAGTCTCCTCCCCGCAATACAGCATGGTAAGTCAGAGCAAGAGGCCATTCAGGGCTGGTTGGTTAACACAGATGTTTTCTCTCTTTGTAGGAAACGTGCACTGAGGATTTTCATCATGTTTGATGTCCTCACCGTCACTGGACTTTTATGTTACATACTATTTTTTGGTGCTACATTTCTCTTTGAAAGGGTGCTTCTGAGAATGCTTGGGTGCCGCACCACATGGGACCTACGGGAGATGAGAGAGCCTTTCTTGAATTTGGAAGTGGAAGCCTTGTTACCCTCCTAAAGATACAGAAGTTACTGTCACCCTACTGACTTTCTCACCAGTAAACATTGTGGCTGTTCCTGTATTGTGGTGGCTAACTTATTTTTCAAAAAATAA